ATGAGTCTGCTGGGAGCATGGCTGGACTCTTTCTTAAAGAGGGGTATGGGCTCTCTGTGGGCCACGACTGGTTTCTGGATCCCCCAGGAACACTAGGGAACTCACAGCCTGGTTCCTCAAGGTGCTAAGGGCCAGAGGGTGCCACCCCCTGAACTATCCAGCAACTATCCAGAGAGAAAGGGGACATGGGGGACTGGCCCTTAACAGGATGCTGCTGAGGGCCAGGCAGGCGGCTGCCACCTGAGTGGGTGCAAAATGGCGCCAGGCTCCTTGGGAGGGCGGAGGGCGAGGCCTGTCATCTGGGCCAGGGGAGGCAGCGTCTGCATGTGGCCAACAGCAGTGGGGACATGGGCAGTGAGGCCAGGCTGGGGCAGGTGTGGCCCACCTCAACCGCCAGGGTGCCCCAGAGATGCCCAGCCCAGGGACATTCCTGGGCGCAGATTCAGAGCCAAGGGCCTGGAAAGGCTCCGAGGCCCCCAGTCCACAGTGAGCTCCTCACCAGAGGCTGCTGGCCCTGGAAGGGGAAAGTGGGGGCATTTCAGAGTCCAGTCCTTCCCAGCTCCTGCCATTCCTAGGGTCTGGGCTTCTGCCCCCACGGGCGCCCTGGCATCTGGCACCCCACCCTGTCCCAGCTCCTGCCTTCCTGCCTCTCTCCTCCTCATTACCCACCGCCCCCAACATCTGTTCCCCCATCTGCTCTGGGGAACTCTGGATGGGTGGAGAATGTGGGGACTCTGGTCTCCAGGCCCTGAGGCCCAGAATAGAGGGCAGGGTTGAGGTGAGCAGAAAGTCCCAGAACGCTAACTTCCGGTCCCCACACCCTGAGTTCTGAAGGGAACCCAGGTGTCTGCTTCCCCTGACCCCATGGGGATCCCACTGTCCCGCTCCCAAGCCCCAGAGCCACCCAGGTTCCAGCTCCCAGCATCCCTTTCCTCAGCTCAGCTCTCTGGGCTTTGCACTCGGGTGGGAAAGGGTTAAGGGTGGGGCGCTGGGGGTGGGTGGGCGGGTGGCAGGGAGGCTGGGTTGTTTGGTGATAATCCCCTTCCGTGCCCAGGGTGTGGAGAACAAGGTTAGGGCCCCATGTGGGAAAGGCAATGGCTCTGATCCCTGCAGGCCTGGGCCTCGGTCTCTCACTTCTGATCCCCCGCCAGACACCCCTAGCCTGTCCCCTTCCCTCCCCTCCCCAGGGCCTGCCAGGCTGGGTGTCTCTGAGCCCACCTGCCCACCTATCCCAGCCCCCAGGCAGTCCGAGCCTCAGTCTCCCAGCTCCCTGTGGCCTCTGGGTGCCTGGCCTCTGTCTCAGCCTCTCAGCCTCCTGTCTGTTCCTCTGTCTTTGCAGCAACTTCTCTGTGCCGAGCGCCTCCCCTAGGCTGACTGTCCTCTCTCTGCCTCTGTCCTGTCCTCTATTTCTTTGTGACTGAGTCTTCATCTGTCCCTAAGCCCCCTCTCCTGCCCAGCCCTGCTTGTCTCTGTGTCCCTCTCTAGGTTTCCACGTCTGCTGGCCTTGGCCAGCCCCTCTGCTCCAGCCGCTCACCGCTCCCCAGGGCCCCCTGCCCCTCGACACTGACGGATAACTCTGGGGTGTTAAGCTACGGATTAGTTCAGGCAAAATTCTCGATTTTGTCTGCGTTCTTTCCCCTTTGGGTTATGTAAACAGTAATTCTCCCCAGATGGAACTATTTTCCTCGCTTCCATGCAGCCGGGGAGGGGGCCTGGACGGGTTGGGGGTGGAATGCCCCAGTTCCACAGGACACCTCCAGGAGGGGTAGAGGCTGCGGCTGAGATCCCCAGCCCAGCCACCTCTCTTCCCTCCAGGTGCTGGCTCTGCTGTGACCATGCCCGTGACCTTTGCCCTCCTGCTCCTCCTGGGCCAGGCCACTGCGGACCCATGCTACGATCCACAGGGCCGCCCCCAATTCTGCCTCCCGCCAGTGACACAGCTGGCTGCCGTGGCGGCCTCCTGCCCTCAGGCCTGTGCCCTGTCCCCAGGAAACCACCTTGGCGCCAGGGAAACCTGCAATGGCAGCCTGACTTTGGCCCTGGGTGGCCCCTTCCTCCTGACATCTGTCAGCTTGCGCTTCTGTACCCCAGGACCCCCAGCCCTCATCCTGTCTGCTGCCTGGGCCTCAGGGGGTCCCTGGAGGCTGCTGTGGCACAGGCCCGCCTGGCCTGGGGCCTTAGGGGGCCCTGAAAGGGTGACCTTCCACTCCACACCAGGTCCTAAGGCCACTGTGGCGGCCAGCCACCTCCGTGTGGAGTTTGGGGGCCAGGCCGGGCTAGCGGCAGCTGGGCTGAGAGGCCGCTGCCAGTGTCATGGCCACGCTGCCCGCTGTGCCGCCCGTGCCCGGCCCCCCCGCTGCCACTGCCGCCACCATACCACTGGCCCGGGGTGCGAGAGCTGCCGCCCGTCCCATCGAGACTGGCCCTGGCGGCCTGCCACGCCCCGGCACCCCCACCCTTGCCTACGTGAGTCCTGCGCCCCTCACTCTCCCTGCCTTCCTGATGCGCCCCCACCCCATTTTGCTCCTAGCCTGCTCCTGCAACCAGCACGCCCGACGCTGCCGGTTCAACTCTGAGCTGTTCAGACTGTCGGGCGGCCGGAGTGGGGGTGTTTGTGAGCGGTGCCGCCACCACACAGCTGGGCGGCACTGCCACTACTGCCAACCTGGGTTCTGGAGGGACCCTAGCCAGCCTATCTTCAGCCGCAGGGCCTGCAGAGGTGAGTGTGGCCTGCAGACAGGCCTGGGGGGAACCCCATGCCCCCAGCTCCTCTGCTCATGTAGCCTGCCAGTGCCACCCTATTGGGGCAACAGGAGGAACCTGCAACCAGACCAGTGGGCAGTGCACCTGCAAGTTAGGGGTCACAGGCCTGACCTGCAACCGCTGTGGCCCTGGCTACCAGCAGAGCCGCTCCCCCAGGATGCCCTGCCAGCGTAAGTCTTGAGGGGCCAGGCCACAAGCCTGACTAAGAGGTTAATTTCTCCTTTGGTCTCACAGGAATTCCAGAGGCAACAACCACCCTTGCCACTACTCCTGGTGCTTATAGCTCTGGTAAGACAGTCTGGCACGGAGGTCCCTGAGTGGAGCCCACTGCAGACAGCCTGACCCTCCCCAGACCCTCAGTGTCAAAACTACTGCAATATGTCGGACACCAGGGTACACATGAGCCTTCGGAGGTACTGCCAGCAGGACCATGGTGAGTGCTGGGGAGACAGACAGCTGAAGGCTTCTCCTCTTTCCCCATGTTCTTCGGCTTACAGAGTTTCATCATCTCCTTCAGCCTGACATCTCTGAGGGATGGAAGAGATAGGGGAACTGGTTGAGTGGAATGAACTCTTGCCCTGTCCTCCCTATCTCAGAGACCCTTTCTGCTTCCCTTCATGGTCCCAGATATTTGAGCCTTAGCCCCACTTCCCATAAAGACTTGTCCCACGGTTCCCTAATCCCCAGTCCACACCTGCTCCATGACCTTGGGGTCTATGACCTCAGGCTATTCAGCTCTCTTAAGACACTCAGGAGTTCGGCCCAGCCAACAAATCTAGACCAACGCCAGCTATTTCTCTCAATGTATAGGACCGCAGACTTCTCCCTCAGGAACCTCATCTGGTCACTAGTGTTCTAGGCCTTCACAGGTGGAAAGATTTTCCCCACCTTCCACAGGGATCTCCTGCCCCGCAGACCCAGCTGGCTAGTCAGAGTCCCACCCAGCCTCTCAGAAAGTGCATTTTTCTGGCCGGGCGCGGTGGCTCATGCTAATAATCCCAGCACTTTGTGGGGGCCGAGGTGGGCGGATCACTTGAGGTCAGGAGTTCGAGACCAGCCTGGCCAACATGGTGAAACTCCATCTCTACTAAAAATACAAAAATTAGCCAGGCGTGGTGGCAGGATCCTGTAAACCCAGCTGAGGCACAAGAATCACTTCAACCTGGGAGGCAGAGGCTGCAGTGAGTTGAGATCACACCACTGCACTCCAGACTGGGCAATAGAGTAAGATTCCGTCTCAAAAAAAAAATTTATGTTTTTCTGAATCACTATCAGTATGACCTCAGCCCTCACATTCCAGGGACCAGTCTCTTCCTTCTTCTGGTCCTCGAAATTTATCCCAGAGCCCCTCCCCCGGCAATGTGACCCCTCCTTCCCAAGAATTCCACCATTGATACCTTCTGACTCCACTGCATTAGAGACCCTGGACCTGCCTCTTCTGCCCTGTCCCCAGCCCCACCTACTATAGTTTAACTCCTTATCTCAAAGATGTTTCCTCCAGCAGGCTCTACCCCTCACGATTTAGGGTCAAACTCTCCAAGGTTCAAGGTTTCTCTCCCCACTGCGATACCAGAAGCCCACCCACCGGTCTCGGGCTCCTGCCCACTGTGACTGACCCCACGGGACCCAGAGGTACCCTGGAAGCTCCCCACGACCTGGGCTGACATCTCCCCTCCCCACAGTTCTCCGCGCGCAGGTGCTAGCGTCCGAGGCGGCGGGCCCGGCATGGCAGCGGCTGGCCGTGCGCGTGCTGGCCGTTTACAAGCAGCGGG